CGAGACCAGCCTGGCCAACATGGCGAAACCCCATCTCTACTAAAAATACAAAAATTAGCCAGGCGTGGTGGCAGGTGCCTGTAATCCGAGCTGCTCAGGAGATTGAGGCAGGAGAATCGCTTGAACCCAGGAGGCAGAGCTTGCAGTAGGCCAAGATCGTGCCACTGCACTCCAGCCTGCTGGGTGATAGAGTGAGAATCCGTCTCAAAAAAAAAAATCTATCTATCTATCTATCTATCTATCTATCTATCTATCTATCTATCTATCTATAGAGAGAGAGAGAGAGGGAGAGAGTAAAAAAGTAGAATTAATGACTGGATGAGATGGGTAAAAGAGAAATAGGTCCCTGACAAATTCTAGGTTTGGGGATTGAGCAGCTGGGTAGATAGGGCTGGGGTTAAAACACAGAACTGAGCAACAGATTTGGAAGGATGAGCTGAGATGAATTCAGCTTTGTCTGCATTCAGTCAGTCAACAATAATAGCTGTTGCCTATGAACCTTGAGATCCACAGTGCCCAACTACAAAGACAAACCTTGCTCCCCCTCCCCTGCTGAACTTATGCTATATGCAATAGTGTTGCAGAAACATTTTGCTTTGCTGGATACAAAAGCAAACTAGTCTCTGTTTTCAAGGACATATGTAGGATATAAGAACTGGATTTTCAGAATGAATATTTATGGGATAATTTATTTAACTGACCAACTTTAAAAAAAGGTTAAAACACTTTCTTGGTTTATGGTGGATACCAAGCTATATATGCTTTATTATGAGTTCATGGAAAACTGCAATCAGTCTCAACTGAAAGGAAAATGTAGGTTGTTTGGGAGAAAGTTTTTACAATTGAAAAACTCAAGGGAAAATTGAAAGGAAAAGATTTTAGGAAAGAGAAAGAAACAGGGAGAGGAAGAAAAGAGGCTAGCCAACAACCTGCAGTAGTGATTCTGAGGAACTAATAGGAGACGAAAAACTGGATAAATTATAAAAGGATGACTGATACGGGGGCACGGGGAGGAGGATGAAACCGGGGAAAATATTGAGAGAGACAGAAAGAAAAGGAGAAACTTATCTGAGGTTGGAAATAAAGAGAAGGTGACATTGGAGCGGATAGAAAGGAAGAAACGGCGTGGGATCTGGGAATGAGGCAGTGGGTGGAGAGAGAATGGGGAGACGACAGAGGATGAAGGGCAGCTGAGTGTGTCTGCGGGAGAAGGACCAAAGCAATCTGGGCGGAGCAGGTGGCAGAGGCAGCCGCGGAGGAGGCCCAGGGAACTGACGGGGATGCTCAGCCAGGCCCAGAGGATGCGCCCTGGCAGTCCCGGAAAACACCAGGAAAACAAGCAGGAACCGTAGCTAGGACTGGGGTGGCCAGGCCCAGGAAATCCATGAAGGGCACAGACAGCGGGTCCTGCTGCCGCCGCCGATGCGACTTTGGCTGCTGCTGTCGCGCGTCCCGCCGGGCTCACTACACGCCTTACCGGTCCGGGGACGCGACGCGAACCCCTCAGTCCCCACGGCAGACCCCGAGCCGGGAAAGACGGCGCCCGGAGCCAGCCGGGAGCTGGGCAGCAGCGGCCGAGGAGGAAGAAGCAGCTGCGGCGGCCACACCCTGGATGAGGTGAGAGCATGGCCAGCTCCTGCCTCTGGAGCCTCATTAATTAATGATGTGTTTGCCTCCACAGAGATTATTTTGCAGAGGATGATGGGGAGATGGTACCCAGAACGAGTCACACAGCAGGTAAGGATGCTGTGGGCCTTGCCTTGTTAAATCCTTTTTTTTTGTTGTTCTGTTTCATTGACAGCTTTTCTTAGTGACACTAAAGATCGAGGCCCTCCAGTGCAGTCACAGATCTGGAGAAGTGGTGAAAAGGTCCCGTTTGTGCAGACATATTCCTTGAGAGCATTTGAGAAACCCCCTCAGGTACAGACCCAGGCTCTTCGAGACTTTGAGAAGGTAAGTCATGTGAGTGGATAATTGTTATCCCACTCATGTATACTGTGTGTATGTTTTTTTTAAGACATGGAGAGTTTGCATGGTAATCAAGAGGCTTTTGAAGACTAAACCTCCGAACAGCTGTGTGGTGCTGGTGGGGGAAGCAAGGATGCTAACACCCCAACCCCCTCCTTTTTTTGTTTTTTTTTTTTCACCTTTTGGATCTGCTGTGATGCAGAAAGGGCAAGCAGAGCTGCAGAGCTCCTCAAAACTGTGTGGGGTGCTCTCCAAAGGCCAGCCAGCCTGCATGTTCCTTTTCATTGAGAGATGACTGGAAATATAGAAATGAGGGGTGTCACCTCCATTGAAAGAATGGGTGGCAGATATAAGGCCCAAAGTCCTTTTCTTTTAGAGTTTAGATCTAATATGACAGATTAGTCCTTATTTCTCGATGCTGGGAAACACTGACAGAAACCAAGCTAAGACGCAGGGAAAAGGCCAATAAGAGATAGTTTAAATCTCTCTCTGCTATGTGTCAAATAAAAAGTAAATAAAGAGGCTACAACCCACTTCAGGCTTGATCAGAAAGTCATTGCCGGTAAATCATGCAGTGTTGTGTCACACGTTTGTTCATTTTCATATCCGTTCATCCATCCTGTGGACTCTGAATGACAGCACCTAAAATACAAAACGCCTCCATGAAAGGGTTTAAAAATTAGAGAAAACATTGGTTAGAAAAAATACAGGAGAGATAGGAACACATTCCTATGCCCTACCCTAAAAATGGTAAAATACTAAATAACATGGTATTTTCTGTAAAGTTTAAAATATGCATTTGGTAGCCTTGGGATATAGGATAGGTAGCAGTACTCAGAGAGAGGAGGGGACATGCTAAATGTTTTTTGCCAAAGTAGGGTCGACTCCTCCAGGGCTTAAAGACAAAGGGAGACAGGCCTGGAAGAAGCAGCCAGGAATCCCTTCTTATTTCATTTATCCATGCAACAAACACATGATCACATTAAATGAGATACTTTAGTTCCTGCCCTTAGATAGTTATAGTCTATTTGGAAGTACAGACATTGCATTAAATACAATATAGCATGGCAAGTGCTTTCATAGAGATAAGGACAGTACACTCTGAGATCTTGAGAGAAAATGTCTACTTTTATTAAAGGAGTAGGGAAAGGCCTCTTACCAGAGGACATTTCTCCTGGGGGCTTCACGTTGAGCAAGGTCTCCAAAGCTGAGTTAGATTTTACTAGTCAGGGAAGTAGAGTATAATATTCCAGACAGAGGGGAGATTTGGGGGAAGGAAGAGAGATATGTTCAAATAAGAGACTGGACTATAGAGAGGTAAGAAAAAGAGAGTTAGAACAGGAGAGAAGTAATACTAAAAGTACTCAATCTGTCAAAAGTAATTATAATTGTTCAGTAATGCAGTTACCTCTAAAATGTTTGCTGATGTAGGAAATTCTAGAGAAAAAAGGCTCTTTGATTACAGGGAAAGAGATAACAGACTAAAAATGCAAATACTGGCACATTATGGAACCAAAACATAATTAGTCAATTAACAAGCGAAAGTGACAATTATCATTTATGTTGGTGTAGAAAAAAGGGACAAAGAAAGCAACATTTCCAACATACAACAGTGTTTCTTTTCTTTCATTCTCCACCCACAACCAACAGCATGGTTGTATGTGTATACAAACTCCAATTGTATGTTTGTCAGGTTGAGGTCAATAGGTATTACACTCCATGATGAAAGGAGGGCATTGCTTAGCATATATGCTTCATTTGTATTTTTGAATGAGTGAGTGATTTAATTAATTTCCCAACCTTACCAACTTCGTTATGTAGGCGCTTTTCCCCACTCAGAGAATCCACTGATGAAGGGATTCTCTGTGGGTTTAGTGTATTGAGCAGTGGGTTTAGTGTATTGAGCAGTGGGTTAAGTGTATCTCATAAGTTGTTTTATTTTGTCTTTATAAGACACGGAACAAGCATCACTCTCCCCATTTTTTAAGTGAGGGAACCAGGACTCACGGAAATTGTGACTTTTTCAGGGCCATAAGTTTATGTACCATGATCATAAATCTGAACACATTATTGGATCAGAAATAAATTTTACCTACAAATGGTCACAATGATGTGTTGAGAAAAATCCCTTGCCCTATGCTTTCTCGCTGATCACAGCACCCAGCTGCAGCATCTCTGGAATGAGCAAGACTTCAGCAGCACATACATAATACTGGCTAGCATTTGATGATCACTTTCTATGTGGCAGATATTGCTCTAAGTATGTGACAGCATGATCTCATTTACAACAACCTTGTGAAAAGGCATGTTCACCAGTTAGAATGGCGATCATTAAAAATCAGGAAACAACAGGTGCTGGAGAGGATGTGGAGACATAGGAACGCTTTTACACTGCTGGTGGGAGTGTAAATTAGTTCAACCATTGTAAAAGACAGTGTGACAATTCTTCAAGGATCTAGAACTAGAAATGCCATTTGACCCAGCAATCCCATTACTGGGTATATACCCAAAGGATTATAAATCATTCTACTATAAAGACACATGCACACGTATGTTTATTGCAGCACTATTAACAATGGCAAAGACTTGGAACCAACCCAAATGCCCATTAATGTTAGAATGGATAAAGAAAATGTGGCACATATACGCCATGGAATACTATGCAGCCATAAAAAAAGAATGAGTTCATGTCCTTTGCAGGGACGTGGATGAAGCTGGAAACCATCATTCTCAGCAAACTAACACAGGAACAGAAAACCAAACACCCTATGTTCTCACACATAAATGGGAGTTGACTAATGAGAACACATGGACACAGGGAGGGGATCATCACGCACAGGGGCCTGTCAGGGGCTGTGGGGCAAGGTGAGGGATAATATTAGGAGAAATACCTAATATAGATGACGGGTTGATGGGTGTGGCAAACCAACATGGCACACGTATACTGTGCAACAAACCTGCACGTTCTGCACATGTATCCCAGAACTTCAAATATAATAAAAAAAAGAAAAGCCATGATTATTATTCCAGTTTACAAATGATGAACTAATGGCAAAAAGAATAACAAAGGAACTTGTCCAATAACTCATGATTGAGCCTGAAAACACCTGATGTCTTTGTGACCTAAAGATAGTGGGCATGTCCTATGTTGGGGAACTCAGCTGGTGAAAGTTTGGTGCTAATGAAGGTGTTGGCTTATTTGGAAATGGAATCACTAGTTCCTCCTATTTAGATTGATGCAGATTGAAATCCTACCAGATTCCTGCCTCTCTAGGTAAACTGTAAATCCACTTTTGTCTTCCAGTATTCTCTATTACATGATTTTTACTCTATTAATTCTGAACTGCTTGCAATTCAAAGCTGTTTCATACTTTCATTTATTTGTACCTGCTGTTCCCTCTGCCTTGAAAACCTTTTCTCTCCTATTGTTTATTTGGTTAAAGTTTACTCATCCTTCAAGATTCAGCTCAGGTGCCTTTTTAAATTTATTTATTTTTTAATTTTAGGATGCCTTCTCTTACTCTCTAATCCCAGAATATATACCAAGACTCTAAGCTCCTTGAGGGCAGAAAACACCTCTTGCCCATTCTTTTCTAGTCTCTAGAATATAGCATAATGTAGTACATAGTAAGTGCTCAGTAAATATTCATCAACTAAACTAGCTGAAAAGTATTAAAAATTAGATATCCTATTGGATTTGTATCTCTTCTGCCTCTACCTGGTATTCACAATAAGTTGAATAGTTTTAAGGAGGGTATTGGTGTGTTAGTTGATTGGGTAGGATGGGAAACTAGGAAGTCAAGAAATGTACATTTCTTTTCCACTTTATTTTTTTATTGTTCATTTTTTTTGAGAAGGAGTCTTGCTGTGTCACCCAGGCTGGAGTGCAGTGGTGCAATCTCAGCTCACTGCAGCCTCTGCCTCCTGGATTCAAGCAGTTCTCCTGCCTGAGTAGCTGGGACTACAGGCTCCCGCCACCACACCCGGCTAATGTTTTGCATTTTTAGTAGAGATGGAGTTCCGCTATGTTGGTCAGGCTGGTCTCCAAATCCTGGCCTCAAGTGGTCCACCCTCCTTGGCCTCCCAAAGTGCTGGAATTTCAGGCGCGAACTACGCGCCTGGCCTCTTTTCCACTTTAAATGGAATGATAAAACTAAAAATGAAAAGGACGGGAGAGAAAGAGTCTTTTTGAAATAATATTTGACAGGATTTATTAAGAAGATCACAATAGTAGCTAATAACAATAAATACTATTTGAGTGCTCATTATGCACCAGGTACTTTTCTAGATATTTGACATATTTAATTTAGTGTATTTTCAGTTCATTTTCCTAACTTATGAGATAGATATTATTTTTACAACCATTATACTAGTGAAGAGATCAAGGTTCAAATAACTTGCCCAAAGTTATATAAGAATAAAGTAACGGAACCACTGTAACTCCAATGATTCCAAAGCTCTTGGGGAAATGAAAGGACTCTCAGAGAAGGAGAGCATTACATTGGTGGAATGCCTGCATTTGGGTTTTTTACATAGAATCAACATGGCAGACGGTACAGAAAAGCCACGGAAGGGTGGGAGTCTTTGGCTATAAAATCAAGAGGGGGCCTCCACTGCCCTGTCCTGTTTACACATTTTTCTAATAATGTTGTCTTTAACAAGAAAATATCATCAAAACCAGCTGTAGTGTATGCCTAACTGTACTCTGCAGCTTTCCTTGGCAGTCTGAATCTAACCGCAGTGAGTCAGCCTGTTCAGGTCCCACCCATCCTGGTGAACTTTTCCACTTGAATCTTGAAGTCTTTGGGGAGAAAAAAGAAAAAAAAAAGTGCTAAAAGCAGAAGGCTTTTTCATTTTGGGGAGTTTCTGGAGCTCTGAGTTATCACAGTCTGGGTAACCTGTGCTAATTTAGGTTAATTGGGGTCCTGTCACTGCCCTCTTTATGTTCCACAATTTTGGTGCTTCTCGAGTGTTTCTCTCTAATTACAGCCTTGGAAAATGAATACTACTAGTGAAGTGCATTTTTATTTAAAAAAAATGCATTCATTCTTCCAAACCACAGTGTCCCAAACATACTGGTTTTGTTTTCACTGGTATCTTAAGACATTCAAAAAGTTACTAGGAGGCAGGGGGTAAATATTAAACTTTCAGCAATCACAAGTGCAGTTTGTTTTCCCTTTTCAATCTCATGTTTAAAAAGGGAAACAGAAGGCTTCCACACACAGGCATTCCACAGACTTTCCATGCAAAGTTTTCTTTCCTAAGCAACATTACCAAAGATATGAATCAAATCAATTACTTTTTTTCTTATAGAACTACAGAGTAAAAGGAATGCTTCTGAGTGCTGTAGAATATACAAAGATGGACATGAGATTCCATTCTCAAAGAATGTACAATCTGATTGGGGCATAAAAAAATTTAAATTATACAAGATTTAATTTAAATAACATCTAAGGCAATATTGAAAGAGATATTTCAAGATGGGAGTACTTGCCAAACTAATGTATGTTTTTAAAACTTAAATATGGCGAGGTGTGGTGATCATGCCTATAATTGCAGCACTTTGGGAGGCTGAGGTGAGCGAATACCTGAGGTCAGGAGTTCGAGACTAGCCTGGCTAACATGGTGAAACCCCATCTCCATTAAAAATACAAAAATTAGCTAGGCATGGTGGCACATGCCTGTAATCCCAGTTACTCAGGAGGCTGAGGGAGGAGAAGCGCTTGAACCCAGAGGGCAGAGGTTGCAGTAAGCCGAGATCGAGCCACTGCACTCCAGCCTGGGCGACAAAGTGAGACTCTGTCTCAAATAAATAAATAAATCTTAAATACTGGGATAGAACATTTTTTCTAATTTGTGCACGCGCGTGTGCGTGTGTAAACTTTTCAAAGTTGTAAATATTAGCTTACATTTGGTCATGCAATTAATAAAGAAACTTTATCAAAAAGAATGAAATTACAAAAGTTGGACAACCCTGAACATTCTGAAAGGTATGATTACCAACACAGAAAAGAGAGCAACCACTTTCACAGAGAATGTAGCACTTGAATTAGAATAATTCTTTTCGTAATTTTAAATTATCTCCTTTCTGTCTCCTCATTAAAACTTGTTTTCTTCTCTTCTCCCGTTGTTCGAAGAGAAGCCCTATCTTTCTTTCTGTGGACTTTGCAAAGTTTCCATTCTAATGATAATTTCCATTCCAATACTAAATTTAAAAAATAGCAACAAAGATCATGATACCAATTAATATTTGTAAGTGCTTACAGTGTGCCAAGTTCTGAGAATGCACTTGACCTTATTATCTTATTCAGTTCTCCTAATAGTCTTTTGAGGTTGGTACAACCATTGTCTTTGTTTGTAGAGAGACACTGAAGCTAGGAAAACACTAGTAATTGATGGCAAGTGCTGGAGCTGGGATTTGGACATAAGTGTACTGGTTCTAGTGCCTAAACTCTTAGCCACAATTTTATTATGCTTACTGATAGCTGACCCCCTTATTCATTTGTTTGTTAATCCACTCATCCATTTATGAGTGCATCGTGTGTGCCAGGCCATGTTCTAGCTGTTAGTTGCACAATGATCAAGAATGAATGTATGAAAATATGTATTTTCGGCCGGGCGTGGCGGCTCACGCCTGTAATTCCAGCACTTTAGGAGGCTGAGGCAGGCGGATCACCTGAGGTCAGGA